CCAGGGCTGACATCCTAATAAAATAACTGTTGGATTAGAAACTCCATAAATGAGTGGAATGTGGCCCCAAGGTTGGTGGGGCCCCATCATCCCGATCGGGCCCTGAGCTCCGGCAGCCCACCCTAACCACCAGCCCCAAGGAGGGCCACAAGATGGCCTCTGCCTAGGCATCTGCTGCCTGCCGGCTCGTGGCTGCTGCCCCAGGGCAGCATGATGCTTGACTGGCAGGCAGGGAAGGTGGCAGGGCTGGTCCCAACCCACCTGGCAGGCTGGCAAGTGGGGAGCAGGAAGCGGCTGCATGGGGCAGCCTGAGGCTGCAGGGGTGGGCCCTGAGGGCTGCCTCTTGGTGCCCGACCCTGTGGGTCTGGCATGGGCCAGAGGTTCCAGGAGAGGCCCCTGAGCTCTGGCAGCTGGAGGTTCTAGATCTCGAGGTCTAAGGGGTTCCCTGAGGGAGATGCCCCTCCCCTAGCTGCCCCAGGGGCTGTGTGTGGTGTGTGAGGAGCCTCCTCTGCTCAGGCTGCCTCCCTCCTTCCCCAGTGCTCCCCCAGCTTGCCTGTCTAAGGCAGCACAGGGCCGTGCTGCCAGCCACCCCTAGGGTCAGCCCCAGCCCTGTTCTGAGCCTAGGTGAGGTGCCTCTGGGGTGGGGTGTAGACAGATGGGTGGGAGAGAAGGAGGCAGGCAGGGTGCCCGGCCGGAAATGGGGGCGGGGAGAAGAGTCCCCGCCCAGAGCCCAGACTGCCGGAGGATACAGGCCAGAGCCGCCTGGACTGGGCGGCTGGGCAGGGGAGGGGAGGGGAGGGCCCAGGCAGCCCCCGGTCGCTTGCTCCAGGGCAGGTGGACTGAGCTTCGGAGGCTGGGGCTGGCCTCTGACCTGCTTGGGCTTGGAGAGCCCTGCCCGCTGCCCTGCCCCCCAGGACAATCAGGGATTCAGACCCTGAGGCCGAGGGGGGAACAATGGGGCCCTTGAGGGCCCCTCCTCCAGCCCCCATTGTGCTTGGTGGTGAGAGGTGGCCCTGGCTCGGCCACACACCCTCGGGGAGGACCAGCATCCAAGCAGGTGGAAGGGCTCTGAGGGAGACTGGAATTTTCTGGCCTGGAGAAGGTAGGGTGCTGGGGTCCATGTATGTACCTCATGGCCCCTGGCTGACCCCTACCCCGCCCCACAGGACCCGCCCGCCCGCCCCTATGACCAACATGAGCTGGAGCTTCCTGACGCGGCTGCTGGAGGAGATCCACAACCACTCCACCTTCGTGGGCAAGGTGTGGCTCACGGTGCTGGTGGTCTTCCGCATCGTGCTGACGGCTGTGGGCGGCGAGGCCATCTACTCGGACGAGCAGGCCAAGTTCACTTGCAACACGCGGCAGCCAGGCTGCGACAACGTCTGCTATGACGCCTTCGCGCCCCTGTCGCACGTGCGCTTCTGGGTCTTCCAGATTGTGGTCATCTCCACGCCCTCGGTCATGTACCTGGGCTACGCCGTGCACCGCCTGGCCCGTGCGTCTGAGCAGGAGCGGCGCCGCGCCCTCCGCCGCCGCCCGGGGCCACGCCGCGCGCCCCGAGCGCACCTGCCGCCCCCGCACGCCGGCTGGCCTGAGCCCGCCGACCTGGGCGAGGAGGAGCCCATGCTGGGCCTGGGCGAGGAGGAGGAGGAGGAGGAGACGGGGGCAGCCGAGGGCGCCGGCGAGGAAGCGGAGGAGGCAGGCGCGGAGGAGGCGTGCACTAAGGCGGTCGGCGCTGACGGCAAGGCGGCAGGGACCCCGGGCCCGACCGGGCAACACGATGGGCGGAGGCGCATCCAGCGGGAGGGCCTGATGCGCGTGTACGTGGCCCAGCTGGTGGCCAGGGCAGCTTTCGAGGTGGCCTTCCTGGTGGGCCAGTACCTGCTGTACGGCTTCGAGGTGCGACCGTTCTTTCCCTGCAGCCGCCAGCCCTGCCCGCACGTGGTGGACTGCTTCGTGTCGCGCCCTACTGAAAAGACGGTCTTCCTGCTGGTTATGTACGTGGTCAGCTGCCTGTGCCTGCTGCTCAACCTCTGTGAGATGGCCCACCTGGGCTTGGGCAGCGCGCAGGACGCGGTGCGCGGCCGCCGCGGCCCCCCGGCCTCCGCCCCCGCCCCCGCGCCGCGGCCCCCGCCCTGCGCCTTCCCTGCGGCGGCCGCTGGCTTGGCCTGCCCGCCCGACTACAGCCTGGTGGTGCGGGCGGCCGAGCGCGCTCGGGCGCATGACCAGAACCTGGCAAACCTGGCCCTGCAGGCGCTGCGCGACGGGGCAGCGGCTGGGGACCGCGACCGGGACAGTTCGCCGTGCGTCGGCCTCCCTGCGGCCTCCCGGGGGCCCCCCAGAGCAGGCGCCCCCGCGTCCCGGACGGGCAGTGCTACCTCTGCGGGCACTGTCGGGGAGCAGGGCCGGCCCGGCACCCACGAGCGGCCAGGAGCCAAGCCCAGGGCTGGCTCCGAGAAGGGCAGTGCCAGCAGCAGGGACGGGAAGACCACCGTGTGGATCTGAGGGCGCTGGCTTGCGAGCTGGGCCAGGGAGGAGGAGGGTTGGGGGGCTCCGGTGGAAACCTGCGACCCCTTCTCCTCAGCCTTCTCCTTAGCCGGTGGCCTCAGGCAGACTCTGCCCAGAGGGGCAGCCAGGCTGCTCAGGGAAGGGGCTGAAAGCGGCAGAGGAGTGCCCTGGCTTGGTCACCACTGGGGCCAAGGTGGGGTGGAGAGAGGCCTAGGAGCCAGAAAGGGCCCTCTGCTGTGGTCTGAACCCCAGGGGGAGTGGGGCATTGACTCCACCCCTGTCCTGAGCTGGAATAGGTCCTCTGGGATGCCAGCTCTCCCCTTTGTGCTTCCCTGCAGCAACCCATGGAGGGCCCAGGGTGCCTGGTATGGGCATCAGTTGGTGGGGGTGCGGGGGTGCGTGTCCCCATTCCCTGCAACAGCAAATGGGGCTCCTTCTTCAGCCCTCCCCTTCCCAGCCCCAAACTGAGACAGACTGGGAGCTGGGAGCCTGGGGTGGACAGGACCATACCCTCTTTGAGCTTCTGCGATGCCGGCCTTCCGTTCCTCTGGGAGGCTTGAAGTTCTGCAAAGATGTTGATATGCCTTGCAGCTTGGACCCAATGGGTGGTGGTCAGGGCCTGGGGGCTTGGCCATGCTGGGGGAATGGGGCTCTGGGTTCCTGCCTGTGGCCTGTCTGTCCTCCTCCCTAATTCAGACCCAGCCTCAAGAGGAAAGGGAGTAAAATAAAACTAACTTGTTTATAACCTTGTGTGTGCATGTGTATGCATGTGCACGT